CTCACGCCTGTAATCCCAACACTTTCGGAGGCCCAGGCGGACGGATCACGAGGTCAGGAGATGGAAACCATCCCGGCTAACACGGTGAAACCCCGTCTGTACTAAAAATACAAAAAATTAGTCGGGCGTGGTGGCGGGCGCCTGTAATCCTAGCTACTCAGGAGGCTGAGGCAGGAGAATTGCTTGAACCTGGGAGGTGGAGGTTGCAATGAGCCTAGATCTCGCCGCTGCACTCCAGCCTGGGCGACAGAGCGAGACTCCAAAAAAAAAAAAAAAAAAAAAAAAAAAGGTGGTTCCGCGTGACTGAACAGGTTCTGTAGGGCCTTTGGGAATAGTGACACGCAGGGTACATTGTGCATAATATAACTTCAGGACTAAGTGCTAGGAAGAAAATAAAACTGGACCGGGCGCAGTGGCTCACGCCTGTAATCCCAGCATTTTGGGAGGCCGAAGCAGTCGGATCATGAAGTCAGGAGTTCAAGACCAGCCTGACCAACATGGTGAAACCCTGTCTCTACTAAAAATACAAAACTTAGGTGGGTGTGATGGCACGCGCCTTTAATCCCAGCTACTCAGGAGGCTGAGGTAAGATAATTGCTTGAACCAGGGAGGCAGAGGTTGCAGTGAGCCGAGATCGCCCCACTGCACTCCAGCCTGGGCAACAGAGCGAGACTCTGTCTCAAAGAAAAGAAAACTGGGTGATGTGGAAAAGAATGTACACAGAAGGCCTCACTGAAGGGGTGGCATTTGAGTTCGCTGACAAGACGGGGCTGGCCACAGGGCTATCTGGGAGCAGAGCATTCCAGGAGGGAACAGCCACCACCAAGCCCCTGAGGTGGTAACAAGCTTGTTGACTTTGAGGAACATCAGGGAGGCCAGTGTGAGACAACGGAGTGACAGGTTTGAGGTGTGTAGGAAGTAGAGCCCACAGTCTTGCTTTGCCCCCACTGGGAAGGAAGGGCACAGGGATCCAACCACAGAGGGAAAGCTGGAAGCTGGACCACCTCCTCCTTTCAAGGTAAGCAGTGATGCGCATCCTTACACAACCTTATGGGACCTGTCTGCCCTTGTGGAGATGGGAGCAGGGGAAGACCAAAACCGTGGATTGTGCTAAATGCTCCAGATGTTGTTCTCAGTGTACACTGCCAGGGAGGAGCCACTGTTATTCCGACTTTACACATGAGCAAACTGAGTTCAGAGAGGGGAGACCCTTTACCTAAGGTTGCAAGCTTAGTAACAAATGAACCAGCCTCCAACCTAGGTCCACCCACTGGCCAGCATGGGTGCTGTTGGTGTATCTGCCCACTTGTGAAGCTATCAGAGCCCTCATGGCATTGGGATTCAGTTGTCCATCACCCTCTATAAGACACACACAACAATAGCATTGTGTGCTAGCAGGTCATGCAGTGGAGGCTGCTGTGTTTGCTGGGAGGAGAGATGACTGGGCTGTGGGTAGGAGTCTGCAGGGGTAGAGGGGTGGCCAAATAGAGATGCACAGGCTTCCTTTGTCTGTCTTGGCTGCCACATGGGGCCTTGCTGAGCCTGGAGTGGCCATTCTGGATGTATGGGGGAGGTGTGCTTCCCCTTGAAGGTCCCTGGGCACCTGGACTAGTGGAGGCAGGCTCCTGGCTGGCTCCCTCACCAGGTAGATAGTTCAGGCTGGCCCACGTGGATCACACTGGCTAAATCAGCCTGCGCTGCCCCTGCAGACTCCGTGGCGCCAATGATGCCCAGCCAGAGGAGCAGGGGGCCATTGGCCCCCAACCACGTGCATGAGGTATGCCTGCACCAGGTGGAGTCCATCAGCGACCTACATAGTGGAGGTGAGTGGGGACAGTGGGGTGGATGATGTGCTCCCACCACCCTCCCAATGTCCCATCCACCCAGCAGGCACACTGCGCCCCTATCTAACTGAAGAGGCACGACCGTGGGATGAGCTGCTGGGCGTTTTGCCGCCGTCACTGTGTGCCCAGGCTGGCTGCAGCCCTGTGTACAGACGAGGAGGGTTCCTGCTGCTGCTCGCGCTGCTGGTGCTCACTTGCCTAGTGCTCGCACTCCTGGCTGTCTACCTGAGCGGTATGGACGCATAGGGTGCTAGTAGGAATGGATGGTCTGATGATCCCCCACTTCCCATTCACAGTGCTGCAGAGTGAATCCCTGCGCATCCTGGCACACACGCTCCGCACGCAGGAGGAGACACTACTCAAACTCCGCTTGGCCAGCCTCAGCCAGCTTCGGAGGCTCAACTCCAGTGAGGCCCAAGCACCCAGCTGAGATGCCATTTGGATCTGGGGCCTGGGGGTGTGTGTTGGTGGGGGAATAAAGTGGCTATGGGCAGGTCTCTCCTTCCCTACTGCTGGCTGCCACATCTACACTATTTCCTTGGTGAGATTTTTGTACAAGAACCTGTTGTTAACTTAATGGCTGCCTCCCTCTCCTGATCTCTTCAAGCCAGGCCTAGCCAAGCCTCTGGTGCCAAAGCCTCGCTTTGGGTGGCCCAAGGTCAGGGGAAGGGGCACCAGCCTCCTGGCTCCTCCTGTGGCCTGTCAACACTCTCTGGCCACCCCAGATGGCAGGTTCTGAAGTCTAGAAATAGCTGCCCCCATAGCAATCACCCAAACTCTGCCAGGGCTCCCAGTGAGGGTCCAGCCTCAGCTCTTAAAGACAGGCTGGGCTCTGAGTAGGGGGAGAGGCACCACCTGGGGAAGACTGCCTTGGAGGGCAAAGGTGACATCGTGGAAGACCAGTTGGGCCCAAGCCTGGGATAGTAGATGGGGAGGGAGAACAGAAAAATACCCAGGGGTTAAGACCACAGAAGGCTGACCGTTCTGTTTAATTATCTGTAATAATCCTTAAAAATCAGCACACAAATCCATTCCAGGTAGCTTTGCCACCCCACCTGCTGTGGTGGCATTTGTCCAGATGCCACCACCCCCCTAAGAGTGGGTCATCCTGGGGGAGCAAGGCCTGAGAAAGGAAAGGAAGGGAAAGGCCCCCTAGTGCCTGCCCCACAGCCCTGAGGAAGGCACATATTTAGCCTGGCCTGAGACAGGACAGGAAGGGGCCACAGGGCTGAGTGCAGGGACAAAGGGGTCAGGGTCCCAAGTGTCCGGGCCCCCAGCTACCCACCCCATGTCTGTTTTTGGTTTTGTCATTAAAAAAAATAAAGTGACAAATACTGGTGGAGACCAGTTGTTGCACTGTCTTCTGTTAAAAAT